GGTTTATTTCCTTCCAATCACATACAGATCATATCTGATGGGTAAAGAATATTCCATACTGTCAACAGACCACACTGTCTTCTAAAATCGCTTCAGCAGTGAGGATCCTCTGGAATAGATCTTGTTAATCCTGAGGAATTATTCTCCCAGCGGTGAGCTATGAGAAGTGGAATCACCAGATGTAGTAATTCCTGACAGAACTGCCGCCTGCTTGTGTGGCTGAGATGCTGACCTAGGTATCAGGCTGGTCGCGCCGGAACCCAGCACCCACGCTGAGTCTTTCTGAGCTCCACTCTGCTCCTGTTAGATATTAACCACCTGAGGTAGCTGTCCAGATTCAAGGCGGTAGTGATTTTGTGTGTCTGTGTATTTATCACGGGGTCCGCGGCGGGAACGCAGGGGCTGTGTCCCACGTCCCCAAACCTCTAGTAGGGTACGGCGCGATGAACATCTTCCATAAACCTTAAACCTCCCGGCGCTCAGTCACTGGTTCTTATTTCAGCCCTCTTAGCCCCGTAGGTCGGCGCGCTGAAAACCTTTCTGGTACCTGGGGCCTTTCCTAAGAAAAAGGCACATGTCTCGCACATTTCAGTCTGGTCTGCAACTTCAGGCGCGCCAGCACCCGAGGTTCTTCCGACCGGCCGCTCCGCTCCCAAGCCGGGAACTTCCCAGAGAATTGGCTCGGCCTCCGGGCGCGGGGGACAGCATCGGGAGGAGTGGGACTCCGGGCGCCGCGCACGGGCCGAGGACAGCCGGGCTTGGGAGGCCCTGCCCGCCGCCCCGCGTCCTCCCGGCCACTGCCACCCCGCGCATCCGGAGCCGCAGCAGACTCGGCGGGGCCCGGAGCCCCACGCCCCCGGCCCGCCCCTGGCCGCCACTTGTTTACTCCCCGGCGCAGCCTAGTCCGACCCTGGGGCCCGCCCCCGCCCACCGCCTATTGGCCGAGGAGGCGCGAAGAGCCGTAACGATTGGCCCGGGGAGGCGCGGGGCGAGCGGGGTAGGCTGCGCGAGAGGCCGAGAGGGGGCAGCAGGCGATGGCGGCGGCGGTAGCTGCGGCGGGTCGGTTAGGCTGGTTGTTCGCCGCGCTCTGCCTGGGCAACGCCGCGGGGGAGGCCGCGCCGGGCCCGCGAGTGCTGGGCTTCTGCCTGGAGGAGGATGGAGCGGCGGGCGCGGGTTGGGTACGCGGAGGGGCGGCGCGGGACACGCCGGACGCCACCTTCCTCCTGCGCCTCTTCGGCCCGGGCTTCGCCAACAGCTCTTGGTCCTGGGTGGCCCCGGAGGGGGCGGGCTGCCGGGAGGAGGCGGCCTCCCCCGCGGGCGAGTGGCGCGCGCTGCTGCGCTTGCGCCTGCGGGCCGAGGCCGTGCGCCCGCACTCGGCGCTGCTGGCGGTGCGCGTGGAGCCGGGTGGCGGGGCGGCTGAGGAGGCGGCGCCGCCCTGGGCTCTGGGCCTGGGGGCGGCCGGGCTGCTGGCGCTGGCAGCGCTGGCGCGAGGCCTGCAGCTGAGCGCGCTGGCGCTGGCGCCTGCCGAGGTGCAGGTGCTGCGCGAGAGCGGCTCGGAGGCGGAGCGTGCGGCGGCGCGGCGTTTGGAGCCCGCGCGGCGCTGGGCCGGCTGCGCCTTGGGCGCGCTGCTGCTGCTGGCCAGCCTGGCGCAGGCGGCGCTGGCGGTGCTGCTGTACCGCGCGGCCGGCCAGCGTGCGGTGCCCGCCGTGTTGGGCAGCGCGGGGCTCGTGTTCCTGGTGGGAGAGGTGGTGCCGGCCGCCGTGAGCGGGCGCTGGACGCTGGCGCTGGCGCCGCGAGCGCTCGGCCTCAGCCGCCTGGCCGTCCTGCTCACTCTGCCCGTCGCGCTGCCCGTGGGGCAGCTGCTGGAGCTGGCGGCGCGGCCCGGGCGGCTGCGGGAGCGGGTGCTGGAGCTGGCGCGCGGCGGCGGCGACCCCTACAGCGATCTCAGCAAGGGCGTGCTGCGCTGCCGGACCGTGGAGGACGTGCTCACGCCCCTCGAAGACTGCTTCATGCTGGACGCCAGCACCGTGCTGGACTTCGGCGTCCTGGCCAGCATCATGCAGAGCGGCCACACGCGCATCCCGGTGTACGAGGAGGAGCGCTCCAACATCGTGGACATGCTCTACCTCAAGGACTTGGCCTTCGTGGATCCCGAAGACTGCACGCCGCTCAGCACCATCACTCGTTTCTACAACCATCCGCTCCACTTCGTCTTCAACGACACCAAGCTGGACGCTGTCCTGGAGGAATTCAAGCGAGGTAACGGCCCGGGCATGGTGCAGGGGACGCCCCAAGCTGTTCCATGAGTGTCCTCCCCCCACAGGGAAGTCCCACCTGGCCATCGTGCAGAAGGTGAACAACGAGGGTGAAGGCGACCCCTTCTACGAGGTCCTGGGCCTGGTCACCCTGGAGGACGTGATCGAGGAGATCATCAGGTCCGAGATCCTGGACGAGTCTGAAGACTACCGTGAGTCCAGACTCTTGGCAGTTCTGTCTCCGATGCCTGAGCGCGCCCTCTTCTTCCATCTTAGGAGACACCGTGGTGAAGAGGAAGCCTGCTTCTCTGATGGCCCCTCTGAAGCGGAAGGAGGAGTTCTCCTTGTTCAAGGTGTCTGATGATGAATATAAAGTAACAATCTCGCCTCAGCTGCTCTTGGCCACCCAGCGCTTCCTGTCCCGAGGTGAGGCGGGAGGGTGGTCCATGCCCCCTGCTTGGACACTGTCCCTTTTTTCCACCACGTGCAGAAGTGGATGTATTCAGCCCGCTGCGCATCTCTGAGAAGGTCCTGCTGCACCTGTTGAAGCATCCCAGTGTCAACCAGGAAGTGAGGTTTGACGAGAGCAACCGGCTGGCCACACACCACTACCTGTACCAGCGCAGCCAGCCGGTGGATTACTTCATTCTCATCCTGCAGGTAGCTGTGGGTCCCAGGCCTGGAGTCCCTCCGCATCTGTTTCTCTCCTTGCCACTCCTCCCAGGGCAGGGTTGAAGTGGAGATCGGGAAAGAGGGTCTGAAGTTTGAGAATGGGGCCTTCACGTACTATGGAGTGTCGGCCCTAACTGTGCCATCCTCGGGTAAGCCACGGCCCTGCTGATGCTGAGGGCCAGCTCCTGCCATCACTGATTGTTCCTTTGATAGTTCACCAGTCCCCGGTGTCCTCGCTCCAGCCCATCCGCCATGACCTGCAGCCCGACCCAGGTGACGGCACGCATTCATCTGCGTATTGTCCCGACTACACCGTGAGGGCGCTCTCTGATCTGCAGCTCATCAAGGTGACTGCCTGGGCTGCTTGTGGGTGCTGGCTAATTGGGTCCCAGTAACGCTGTCATCCTCCAGGTTACGCGACTGCAGTACCTCAATGCACTCCTGGCTACCCGAGCCCAGAACCTGCCACAGTCCCCTGAGAACACCGACCTGCAGGTTATTCCAGGCAGCCAGACCAGGCTCCTTGGTGAGAAGACCACCACAGCGGCAGGTGAGTGCCAAGTGGTACATCGTGCATGGTGTCTGGACCTGAGGGCCGTGAGCTCACACACACAGACTTGCACTCTCGCCGCCCCCCCACCCTCTGTCTTTTTTCTCTCTTTTCTCCCCATCCTTTTCCCTTCTTTATATATATATATCTATATATAAATAATTTTTTTTTTTTTTGAGATGGAGTCTTACTCTGTTGCTCTGTTGCCCAGGCTGGAGTACAATGGTGTGATCTCGGCTCACTGCAACCTCCGGCTCCTGGGTTCAAGCAGTTCTCCTGTCTCAGACTCCTGAGTAGCTGGGAATACAGGCGCCCACGACCACGCCTGGCCAATTTTTGTATTTTTAGTAGAGATGGGGTTTCACCATGTTGGCCAGGCTGGTCTTGAACTCCTGACCTCAGATGATCCGCCTGCCTCACCTTCCCAAAGTGCTGGGATTACAGGCATGAACCACTGTGCCCAACCCCCTTCTTGCTTTTTTTTTTTTTAATTCATTATTCAACTTGAACTTCTTGCTGTCTTTAATAGCATGGATGACACCAAACTATAGACTAACTGGTATTTAGAGTAGAGTATAGTAAGTCGGTATTTCTCTCAAGGACGTCTTAGAATGGATTGACTTAATCAGAGATTTGTTGGGAAGTGGGAATAAGTTTTAGTTCAGACACTCTTTTGGCCATTTAAGATTAAGTTTAGGTCACTTTGAGTCAGCAGTGGCCCTGGCTTAGAGGGTGTGTGGCTGGCAGACACCATCCTAGACACTAGAAGGGCATTTGTGAAGAGTTTGGTCAGTTCATACTAATATTTAAGCGTGGCCCATCCAGTGCTCCACTGCGAGCAGGAAGATTGTGTTGGAAGAAATTTTGCAAATCGAACTAAAGGTTGTGGGATATGGAACCCCATCCCCACACTGCAAGGAGGGAGGTGAAAGAGTCTGAAGTGTAGGCTGTGGGTAGGAGTGGTGAAGGGTTTCTTGTTCTTGTTTTTCAAGAAGATACTTTAATTCTGATTGCGTTCCTAAGGTTGGGGTCAGAGATATGCCTGAACTTGAGATTCCTGGAAGAGCTGGTGGGGCTGTGGAGGGAGCTGCAGGCTTGCCTCCTCCCACCCCCACCTGCCCCACCACGAGGAAGACAAGCTGTTATCAGCACTTCCTCTGCCAGGCACTGTGCTAGGAGCTTCCATGTCTAACTCTGCTAACCTCCCCGTGGCCAGAGGGCTGCTAGCTGTTCTGCCTGTTCTACAGGGCAGGAATGAGAGCCAGAGAGAAGGCCCAGGGACTCTGACCTGCTTCCTGTAGGCCTCCCGTGGAGCCACTGTGGCTGCTCAGACCCACACTCGAGAGCACAAACATGTTTTTCTAATAGTCCTTTCTGAATTGTGAGGTCACATGCAGGTGCAAGGGACAGAAATCCCACCCTGGGCCATGTGGATGCTTCAGCCCCTGTGGGCTCCAGATCTGGGTGTTGGCAAAAAGGCAGCGGGTGAGGTCGTGCTGCTTAAGTCTTGGATCTGGGGATGGGTTGCATCTCTTCCTAAAGAGATCTCTCTAAGGATGGTGCTGCACTTTTTTTTAAGAGATAAGGTCTTGCCATGGTGCCCAGGCTGGCTTCATACTCTGGGCTCAAGTGATCCTCCTGCCTCAGCCTCCAAAGTAGCTGGACGAGTAGCTAGTGCCGCACCTTTTAGGGTTGTTGAGGCTTCTGTGCTTACCCACTGTGATGGTTTCTTATTGTATGGGGTGCCCCTTCTACAGAAGTTCACATTGTCACATTACACTGGGGTCTCAGAGGCCAAGGTTTTAAAAATGGGAGTCTTTTGGTTTTGGTTCTCCCACATGTGAGCCTTTTTCTGGCTCACTGCTACTCAGACTGCACGTGTTGTAGTGAAGATACAGACCTAATCCCAAAATAATGCTCTTCCCATCACTGCACACCCGGAGATTTTTAAATAATCTTCACTGGGCCGTCCTGTAAGAGAATAGTTGATAGTGGCTTTGTGGGTCATTTCCTCTTTGTAATGGATTATTCTCTAGACACAATGTTGGTTATTTTCACTTAAGTACAACCTGACAGTTGCTTCAGTGAGGCTGGCCTGCTGTCTTTCTGTTTCTTGCCTGAACTCGGGTTGTCCTGCATTTTGTCCCGTGAGCTTGGCACTTCACTGTCCGGAGGAGCGTAGGGCCGCTGCACACCTGGAGATTTTGGTGGGGCACTGCTTAAATCATGCAGATGAGAACCAGTTTCTGGAGACCTTGGCACTAGACGCCCAGCAGAGAAGTGCCTTTTTTGAGACTTGGAAGACACAATAATTTTAAATTGCCTACAGCAGGGGTTGGCAAATAGTGGTGCAAGGGCCACATCTGGCTAGCAGCCTATTTTTGAGAATGAAGTTTTATGAGAACCCACACATCTGTTTGTAGATTGCTATGGCTGCCTTTGAGTTACAGCAGTGGAGCTGAGTAGCTGTGACAGAGACTATATGACCTACAAAAACTAAAAATATTGGTCCTTTACAGAAAAAGTTGTCTGACCCCTGGCCTACTATTTCAAATCCTGGGTAGGTCCTCCACGTCAGTTCTTCATGGAACTGTATTGCCGAGGGAAAGGCAGTCCCCACACTGTGCAGCCCTCCATGCTGTGCTCCTGGCTTTCTCTGCCATCCTGAGCCGCAGGCTGTGGGGCAGCGCAGCACCAGCACTGCAGCTGCCAGCTCTCCCTCAGCTTCCCCTGCCCGGGGCACCGGCCCTCTCCATGGTGCTGCCCGGAGCCAAGAGGCACAACCATTTCTGCTCAATAGCTTCTCCTCTTCTTTCTCTCTCTGCTCTCTTTAGCCTTCCCAGTAGACCTTTCCCTCTTTGGCACAGTTGGAAACTGCAGTTGATAAATGACTGTGGACTAGTGCGCGTTTTTTGTTTTCAGAGCACACGTAAGGTAAATATCTTCCCTCTCCCTGCCCCTTCACTTCCCTTTCCTGGCCCTTCAGCTGAGGGAGGAGCAGAGCCCATGGCTCCCCAGGCTGGGGGGCATTTTTCTCCAGGGGTGTGGGGTGGGCGCTCCCTTCCATCCTTCTGGAAGACAGGAGGGGTCATGAGACTCCTCCACTGTGGAAAATGGTGCTTCCTTCCAGCACAGGGTGCTGTATCGTCCCGGGAAGGTGCCTCTTGTTCAGCATAATGACCTGGGACCCTCGGGGCCAGAAATCCACAGCCCCAGCTTCCCCGTCTCCCAGGGAAGGCATCTGTTGGCTGACCATCTGCTAACCAGTCGCTCCTGTTTCTGCTCTGATACTTCCCAAGGCATCCCGAAGCACCTGTCTTAGCTGCCCCTTCCTGTCCCACAGAGGATTTGGCACTTGGTTTTGACAGGATACTTTACCAGCTTTGATGTTAATTCTCCTTCCCTTGTCTCCTGTAGGGTCCAGCCACAGCAGGCCCGGCGTCCCGGTGGAAGGCAGCCCTGGGCGGAACCCAGGCGTTTAACGGCTCACTAGGCAGCCCCAGATCTGGGGAACAGATGAGCACGTGGGGAGCTGGAGTGAGCTGAGCAGAAGTTTTGTGCCCGCCTGCCCCCATCCCCTCCAGGCCACGTTTTAGATGGCCCTTGTAGTTGCGGGTCCTGGGTGTCCTCAGAACTAGACATCAATGCCTGGATCCTTCAGCCGGCCCTGCCCTCCTTTAGGAGACAGGAGTCACCAGGGCACAGCCCTCCAGGCCCGCCTCAGGAAGGAATGAAAGGAATGCCATCATCTCTAGTTCCCAGGGCCCAGCCTTCCCCTTCTCCCCCGGGGCAGGGACAGTGCGGCATATTCAGATTCAGACCTCTTTGGGCTGAGCCACCTTGTGAGTGCAGTTACTGCCTTTGTGTGGCCGTGACCTCTATTTGTTTGCTTTTAATTTGCCAACCTATCGCTGCTGGCAGCACTTTTTGAGCAAGCCGAGAGCACCCATTTTGGCTGGGGGTTCAGATCGATGGCCTTGTCCATGTTGTCCTTTCTGGCTTCCCTGATGGTGTCATGTTTCAGCGCATGCGCCCCAGCCTTTCCCATGTGCCAAACCAGAAGCTCCACTGCCCGTAGGCTGTCCCTGTAGCCCTGCTCCCTCCCTGGAGGCTGCTCTTCTGATTCTGAGAGCTGGCCTAGTGGTGCTGAGGGCCCCTTTCTGCTTCTCTGCCCACCTGCTGAGTTGCCACTCGCAGTGTTGTCAGTTCCCGTGTTCTGAGAAGAGGTCATGCCTGGGAGGAAGGGATCGTCATGCTGCATCGAATCCTCTCTCCGCCGTGTGGCCCCCAGGAGAGTAGCTGCCTGTTGCACCTGCTCCACACCTCCCCACAGCCTCCCTGCAGGTGCTGTGTGGCCGTGATGTGCAGAGAGCAGTGAGGGAGGGTTCATGAACCAGGTGGATCCTCTTTAAAAAAAAAAAAGTTTTTGTTATATCTCTAGAACATTTCAAGTCTTTTCCTTTTTTTCTGTT